TCCCAGCTACTGGGGAGGCTGAGACAGGAGACTCCTTTGAAGCCGGGAGACAGAGGTTGCAGTGAACCGAGAACATGCCACTGCACTCCAGCCTGAGCAACAGAGCAAGACTCTGTCTCAAAAAAATAAATAAATAAAAATTATGAAAAAAAGTGATTGGATGGGCTTGGCAAACTTTAGCCATTAGCTCACATACCACTTTGGAAGGGCATACCTTCAGTCACTTCGCCCTTTAATCCCTTTGCTCAAGACTAAAGTTCTGAGAGGAAGTCTAATCGGCTGAGTTGTGTCCATGTGGGCAGTGCAGGAAAGGGTGCAGCGGGAGGCGGCTCCAGGGACGTCTTTGGCTTCCATCATGGGGGAGCAGGCGCCTGGATTATCCACCCTAACAAATCTGGACAAAGGAAAACGATTTTCTCTGAGGAAGGAGACATAGAGCACAAGGAGCTAACCAAGAGACAAATAGTCATCCTGTCTTGTCATTTTCTTTTACACATGTGTGTACATTATCTTACACTTATCGCTTTGTTTTCTTTCTCTCCTTTAATTGCACCCTGCTGCCAAAAGTTAAAATAAAATGAAAGTATTGAGATAGCTCAGTAACTGACTTTTGGTCAATTGCGTTTTCATATAGTGAACAGCTGCCCAAACGATTGTCTCTGTCACTGTGCAAATTTGCAAGCGTTTGCATGATCACTCCCAATCCCCCAACAAAGGGCTGTTTTACAACACAATTTAGTTCAGTGTTTTGCTCTCTGCAACAGGGAGGTTCTCATCCATTACAGGTTGCAGTAAAAACAGGGGTACCATAAGCAACCACCTCTTTCCTCAACGATGTGATGAAAGCAAAAGCCAAGTATCTTCATGTATCCAACGTAAAAATATAAAAAGTTACGCCCGTCGGCTGCAGTTGGAGCTATGGCGGCGGCAGCTGTCACTGGGCCTAGCCCGGGGTGTGGACCTGGGGACTCCCCAGAAGGGCCCGAGGGGGAGGCTCACGGAGCGTCGGCGGAAGGCACACAGGATGTTAAAGCTTTACAACGGCCTCTCGGAAGGGGAGGCGGTGAGACTCCTCGCGGGGACCGACCCCCTGGACCCCACTGATCTGAACGGGGCACACTTCAACCCGGAAGTTTACCTAGACAAGCTGCCTAGAGAGTGCCCTCTGGCCCAGCTGATGGACAGTGAGACGGACATGGTGCAGCAGATCCGGGCTCTAGACAGCGACATGCAAACCCTGGTCTATGAGAACTACGATAAGTTCATCCCCGCCACAGAAATTGACAAACAGCACTCTGCTGATTTCTTCATTTGCTCCATACAGACCTCCCAGTGCCAAGTGTGTAAGTGTGTCCAGAATTGGTGGGTTCTTGGCGCGACTGCTTGGGCCTGGGCAGGTGAGCGCAGCGCAGGCCAGGGCCCGGCGTGTCCGCGGTGAGCGCGGGCGGCCAGCAGAGGGCGCCAGAGAGCCAGGAGCGGCCCGCGGAGGAGTCCGCGCCCGCCCTGATGCCCAGCTCCGCGCCGCGCGGACCCACCGAGCCCGCGTTCAGACGCCCCAGCTCCGCCGACAGGCCGCTCGCGCCGGGTCCTTCCTCTTCCCCAGGTGCAGGCAGAGCCCCCAGAGCCATGGCCAGCCCTTCCGGCAGCTCCGAAGCCACTGGCAAGCCCCGAGGCAGGGATGGCGGGCCCAGGAGGGAGGAGGACGACGTCCCTCCCGAAGAGAAGAGGCTGCGGCTGTTGCTGGAGAGGGGAAGCGCGCAGCCCGAGGACTGCGAGGACGGGGAGGACGCGCCGCGGCCAGGCAGGAAGAAGACCGGCACCCAGACAGGTGGCGACGGCAGAGGAGTAAGTGACGTTGGCGCGGGGGTCCGGGGGTGAGCACTCACAGCTGCTGCTGATCTCCTTCCAGGGCTTCCGCTGGGACTAGGATCAGGATGTGGACACCCCCAATCTGGACCGTCTAGCCGGGGAGGGCGTCAAGGCCAGGTACCTCATGCCACCCTTTGTCACGATGACCT